CTCCCCCAGCCTCACTGCTGCCTTGCAGTTTGATCTCAGACTGCTGTGCTAGCAATGAGTGAGGCTCTGTGGGCAAAGGACCCTCCGAGCCAGGCGCGGGATATAATCTCCTGGTGTGCCGTTTGCTAAGACTGTTGGAAAAGCACAGTATTGGAGTGGGAGTGACCTGATATTCCAGGTGCCGTCTGTCACCCCTTTCTTTGACTAGGAAAGGGGATCCCCTGACCCCTTGCACTTCCCGGGTGAGGCGATGCCTCGCCCTGCTTCGGCTCACATTCGGTGCGCTGCACCCACTGTCCTGCACCCACTGTCTGACACTCCCCAGTGAGATGAACCTGGTACCTCAGTTGGAAATGCAGAAATCACCCGTCTTCTGCGTCACTCATGCTGGGAGCTGTAGACTGGAGCTGTTCCTATTCGGCCATGTTGGCTCCACCTGAAAAAATTTCAAACTTCTAAATTCCTGTTTCTTCATGACTGACCTCATTCTTCAGAGCCATCATCAAATAAGTTAAGTGCCATTCATTTGCTTTGACTATTTGCCCTAAAGCCTTTCTTACAGACCTGTCAAGAAGCAGAGTTTGGATCCATGACTGCAGTGCCTGCTGGTTGGTCTTCTTGGGCTCTAGTAAATAATCAAACTTATAAGACTATCTTAGGCTACTGTGGTACCAGCCTACTCAGATGGATATAGTTGAGGGACCCGATTTACCAGCAGGGCAGTGTCAGGCCTTCCTCTTTTGCAGAGTTTTTGGTGCAGGCCATACAGTTCAGGTACAGTAATAAGAGACCCACAGTAGGGTAAGGGTGGGAGCTGCTGCAAATTAAAAGCTTCGTGTCCCAAAAGATCCAATTTATTTTGTGGTAATTTTGTAGACAAAGCTTCTAGGGTTGAGTCAAGGTACAGGTACATGGGAAGGAAGCCCAATGCATGTAGACTCCATAAGATACTTATTACAGTTCACTTATAGTTCCTTCCAGTCAAGATGCAATTTTCCAATCAAGAGTCTTTTTTTTTTTTGTTCTAGAAACATAGTTGATGTTCTTACCCTTATCATATAAGGATAAGATTATCCTTATCATCCTTATCATCATGATAAGGAAAACAGCTAGGAAGTTTAACCATAGGTCAAATTCTCATGCATAGGGAGAAAGGGTTCTGCTAACACTTTTCCTATACTGACCCTTGTGGAAATAACTTCTAACTGAATGAGCTCATTCATTGATTGTGCTAGCCAACCTTATCACATCTTAATTATAGCACTTCCTCCTACAGAGAACCCAACAATTTGGTATAGTACATTCTAGATAGAGTTTGTTACTATCTAATTCTGGGATTCCTGCTCTTTTGGCCACATTTATCTGTTATGGCTTACTCTATATCATTTATTCTATTTAAATGTGATGTTAGTAATATTTCAACTTCACCACTTTAATGCAGCCATCTATGGATAAGTAATTGGAAATCTGTGCTATAATTTTCCTTTTAGTCATAGTCTTCCTGGCTCATTCTGTTTGCCTGCTTACCTGATGTGGGCATGCCTCTATCAGTGCCTGTTAGTTTTGAATAAAAAGCTTCTGTAAGCACCTGGGCACCAGGTCAGAGAATTTCTCCAGGCTAGGCTTCCTGTCATCTGTCTTAAAGGGCCTCATGAATGTATTCCCCTCTTCTGGACCTGATTATTATTAAATCTTAGCTCCTTTTTCTTGTCTGTTTCTATTTGGACTTGGCAGTAGGACTTTGTGCTGTACCTTGATGCTACTTTGGTAACATCTGTGGCTGCATCCAGGATTGCACCTTGGTTTCATTCAGCTGCTAGAGAAGATAAGAGATGCCATACTCTTACATTCACCTATGGGCCTCCATAATATCATTTGCCAGGGATATTTTGCCATTTCCCATCTGAGCAAGTACAGAGAAATCCAGCAATGAGATGCCTAGCTGTTTGGCTCACAAAACTACAACTAATGCATTACTGTGTATCTCATTCCAGGGTACCTGGATTGACAGTTAAATGCCTAAGAGAAAATAGCCACATATGATCTAAACATAAACCCAGATTTATAAAGGAAACACCTACAAGGGCTGACTTAATTTTTTCTAAGGAAAACCAGAACATAGCAAATGGTTATGGCACAAATCTATGTATGTAGATAGAGAAGGCAAAGCAAAGGGCATCAGAAAGAATGGGATTAATTGAGAAAGGTTTTCTCAAGGAGGTATTGGGTCTTTGAACTTGATCTATTAGATCACTGTAAATCGCTATAGGTGAATCACTGAGGTTGAAAGAGTGGCATTGGCATGGCCAATTGGTGAAACTTGTTGTGGCAGCAACAGATTAGAGGGGAGAGAGAAATTGGATTCTGGTCATCCATGAATATGTGGCTAGGAGGTGGGTGGGTAGGAGTGAGGAATTAGGATTTCCACCATATTCTGGCATTTTTATGAAGAAAAACTTTACCGTAAAACATTGACAGAAACATTGCTGGACTCAAGCTCTCTGGTTTGGATTCTAAGTTTTTGGAGCCTGCTGTGACTCTTCCCTCTCGCCCTCCTGCTCTTGGAGGAGTGGACTCCCAGCATCACCTAGGCTTGCTGTAATTAGGCATTTCTAAGGAGAACAGGATACTAATGAAGAAATAGTAATGTAATCCTTGGAAGATTTGCATCTCAGTAAAATCAGGTGGCCCTTGATCATGAATGGCTCATTTGCCATGCTGGGAAAAATTAAAAAGGAGATGTCCTTCCTGGCTGGATACTGGTGTCTGCTTATACATTTTGGTATTTCTTCTGCCTCCACTATCAGCACCACAACTGCTGAATCCTCAATGAGTAAAGATGCTTCGGTTATTCTATTTCTCTGCTATTATTGCCTCAGTTATTTTAAATTTTGTAGGAATCATTATGAATCTGTTTATTACAGTGGTCAATTGCAAAACTTGGGTCAAAAGCCATAGAATCTCCTCTTCTGATAGGATTCTGTTCAGCCTGGGCATCACCAGGTTTCTTATGCTGGGACTATTTCTGGTGAACACCATCTACTTCGTCTCTTCAAATACGGAAAGGTCAGTCTACCTGTCTGCTTTTTTTGTGTTGTGTTTCATGTTTTTGGACTCGAGCAGTGTCTGGTTTGTGACCTTGCTCAATATCTTGTACTGTGTGAAGATTACTAACTTCCAACACTCAGTGTTTCTCCTGCTGAAGCGGAATATCTCCCCAAAGATCCCCAGGCTGCTGCTGGCCTGTGTGCTGATTTCTGCTTTCACCACTTGCCTGTACATCACGCTTAGCCAGGCATCACCTTTTCCTGAACTTGTGACTACGAGAAATAACACATCATTTAATATCAGTGAGGGCATCTTGTCTTTAGTGGTTTCTTTGGTCTTGAGCTCATCTCTCCAGTTCATCATTAATGTGACTTCTGCTTCCTTGCTAATACACTCCTTGAGGAGACATATACAGAAGATGCAGAAAAATGCCACTGGTTTCTGGAATCCCCAGACGGAAGCTCATGTAGGTGCTATGAAGCTGATGGTCTATTTCCTCATCCTCTACATTCCATATTCAGTTGCTACCCTGGTCCAGTATCTCCCCTTTTATGCAGGGATGGATATGGGGACCAAATCCATTTGTCTGATTTTTGCCACCCTTTACTCTCCAGGACATTCTGTTCTCATTATTATCACACATCCTAAACTGAAAACAACAGCAAAGAAGATTCTTTGTTTCAAAAAATAGTGGAATTTCAGTAAACAATACCTAGATTTACCTGATGGTTTGGGGGCAAGATTTTCTGTTTGCAGTTTTCCCAGTGATCTGGGGAATTCAGTTTTGTGATTGCTGATCTGACATCATAGGCTTTTGAGTGCCTGAATTTCAGTTCATTCTGTAATTTTTTTTTTTTGGTATGTAAGTATTTTAAAATAAGGCACATTCTGTAAGAAACTTTTTTGAGGCATTATTTGTCATGTATTTTGCATGGCCATTGAATCCATGTATAATGGAAATCATCACATTGTTTCATTGTCTATTGAAGTATAATGGGAAATTCTTCCAAATTAGAGAACACATTGGGGTGCACGTGATGAGTTAGATATTTGTGGTTTAGCTGAGGAGCCCTGAGTAAGGGCTCAGCAGTGGATAGGTGGTCACTGGGAGCCACTGGACTGACCGAAAGCAGAGGAAGGGGGTTCAGTGCAAAGAGAAAAGGAAAAAAGGAAGGTTTCAGAGAGAAAAGAAGGAAAGAGAAAGGTGAAGAGAAATAGGCGTACACTGGGCCAGGCGCGGTGGCTCATGCTTGTAATCCCAGCTCTTTGGGAGGCCGAGGCAGGTGAATCGTGAGGTCAGGAGATCGAGACCATCCTGGCTAACACGGTGAAACCCTGTCTCTACTAAAAATACAAAAAAATTAGCTGGGCGTGGTGGCGGGCACCTGTAGTCCCAGCTACTCGGGAGGCTGAGGCAGGAGAATGGCTTCAACCCAGGAGGCGGAGCTTGCAGTGAGATGAGATCGCGCCACTGCACTCCAGTCTGGGCGACAGAGCAAGACTCTGTCTCAAAAAAAGAAATAGACGTACACTCTGGGACAAGACAGAAAAAGTATCCTCACACTTGCTGGGTAATAGTAACTGTGCTATTCCTAGCAAGAAACCCTAAGGTTTCTAGGCTTGTTCTGGAAAAGAGGATATTGCCAGAGTTGGTAAGTAGAGGAAAGTGATTAGTATTTAAGAAACTGAATCAAGAATGGTTCCAAAAATCTTAAAATCCAGGGAAACCAGCTTAAGGTCAAAGGCAAGTGCTAGATAATGAAATTAACACCATATGAGTACAAATTTACAAAATACTGTACTTCACCATAGGCTATGGAACTCAGTGGAAAGCCAAAAAAGCACTGGACAGGTGGTGGGAGTGCTTGACTTGTGGTGAATTTATTTCATCTGCTTATACATTTGTACACAGCACAGTTCTTCTCCAGAATGTTGTTTCTGTGGCTGGGACCATTGGACTGTGGCTCCAAAAGAACAACAGTCTGAAGATGGGATGTTGACAAGTTTTGGAATGTCAATTGGGGAATCATAATTTGTATTTATTTAGGTTTTTTTTGGTGTTCATAAAATGCTTATGTAATATTTACATATGTCAAATAAATCTTAAAATTTTATAAATTACATGACTTTTCTCATTCTGGCCACCAGAATCTTGACTGCAATATTCAGTAAAAATTACCCAAGCCAATATTTTGTGCTATGAAACCTGGAGGTATTCATCATGTTAAATCCTAAGAGAGATAAAAGGATTACTGAGAGTGATTAAATGCATACTATGTCTTAAGAACTCTAAATGAGTGGCAGAAACCCTCATTGGTCCCTCAGTATCTGTTCTTTCTCCTCTCTTCCATAGTAATCAAATCATTAGCTGTTCAGAATTTTGGCAGCAAATTCCATTATTGCCATGTATGTGAGCAGAAAAGATGTATATAATTTCTGGGTGGTACTTCGGAGCAGTCCTACCTTCCCTTCTTTAATCTTTTCTTTGTTACTCCCTCCATGAGCTGGAATGCTGACATCATGATTGTCTATCTTGGACAATGCAGATGAGGTGAATGCTTGGGATAGTGAAGTAATTCTCCATCCTAGAGCTGGCTCCATGGTTCTTCACACTGTGGACTTGTAACACCAGCTCTGGACTGCTCAAGCCTGAACTCCAGGACTGTTGATGAGAAATCAGTGTCTCCATTCTTTCAGGTGCTGGAGTTTTGGTCTCTGTTACCTTAGTCAAATAACCTATGCTATACCTTAAATATACACAATAATATATATCTTTATGATGAAATAGTATGTATTTACCATCTTATTAGTCAAAGAACCTTTTTATATGACCTACTAAGTGAAATTGAAATAAAACCTGTACATGTGGTATAATACCATTTTTTTTGGTAAAAATGTGTACATATGAAGAAAAGTCTAAAAGGAAATATATAAAAATGTAAACAGTAATTATTTTAGGTGGGAGGAATCAATAAATTTTTTTGTGTATTTCAAGTTTTCTATAATGAACATTTTTATATAATCAA